TTATAAATATGATAAAAAATACATAAATATATAAATTTCCTTCTTGCAGCTCCAGCTCTCAACAGAAGACTTTCTCACAGAGTAAATTGATATTAGCTGACTATAATGTCCATGTCTTCCTTCTACCAATCTAATGAAATTTCAGCACTGTCTGCTCCATACCTCCTGTTACTGTAAAGGAAATTATCTTTCTTCCCTATCCTTTCAGGAACCTCTATTATGGATTATCCCATCTCCTTGTCTTTCCAACAATTCCTTCGTTAAGATATCCTTACTGCCAATTCGTTGTGCTGAAGTCCCTCACGTAGTAAAACAAAAAACCCTTAATCCTGCTTTCTCTCCTCTAGTCTCTTCATAGCCAAAATTTTCTGCATTGAGTACTTTTTGTCTTCCTTCTTCCCATATTCAGCCTTTCCAGTCTATTTCACGCTTCAGTGGAAGCAACTCTCAATGTTACCTGATATCCATGTTGCTAAATCTTGTAGATGTCATTGGTCTTCATCTTGACCTCTTGGTAGCATTTGACCCTGTTGATCACTTTGTCCTTGAAGTATTTTGTTGTTGTTTTCAAGGCAACACAATTTCTGTGCTTTCCTTCCTCTGCCTTCCCTTCATATATACATATATTTGCTTTTCTCCCCCTACCCCTGTCCACTAAGTTTCCTTTGCTATACTTGATTAAAGTTCCTCAAGGATTGGCGCTCAGGCCTCTTTTTTCACTGCATCCACTTAAGGTTCTTTTTTTTTTTTGAGACAGAGTCTTGCTCTGTTGATCAGGCTGGAGTGCAGTGGTGTGATCATGGCTCACTGCAACCTCAGCCTCCCAAGTAGCTGGGATTACAGGCGAGCGCCACCACACCCAGCTAATTTTTTATATTTTTGGTAGAGATGGGGTTTCACTATGTTGGCCAGGCTGGTCTCGAACTCCTGACCTCAAACGATCTGCCTCCCAAAATTCTGTGATTACAGGCATGAGCCACTGCGCCTGGCCGCTCTTTTTTTTTTTTTTTTTTTTTTTTTTTTAACAGGGTCCTGCTCTGTTGCCTAGCTGGAGTGCAGTGCCACCCCCTCCCAGGCTCAGTCGATCCTTCCACATCAGCCACCCCTGACCCTGTCTACCCCTGCCCCGGAGTAGCTGGGACTACAGGTGCGTATGCCACCACGCCTGGGTAATTTTTGTATTTTTTGTAGAGACATGGTTTCACCATGTTGCCTATGATGGTCTTGAACTTTCTGGCCTCAAGCGATCGGCCCACTTTAGCCTTCCAAAGTGCTGGGATTACAGGTGTGAACCACTGTGTCTGGCTTTAAGTTTATTTTTCAACTCCTGTTACTTCGTTTACGGCATTAACTTGTAAATTTGTCACTAACCCACAATCTTTCCCTGGGCTCAAGACCCATATATACCACTCCTTACCTTAAAATTCATGTGTCCCCAACTGAACTTGCGTTGGATAGTATTAAATAGGACTTGTATTACCCAGTTTATCTTAGATTCTGCATTTGAATTTGTAACCCCAGGGAAATGGCCCTTTCCTACATCTCCAGCCCTTTTTAATGTCTATGCACAGGAGGCTGAGGCGGAAGGATTGCTTAAACCCGGGACGCAGAGGTTGCAGTGAGCCATGGTCACACCACTGCACTCCAGCCTGAGCAACAGAGCAAGACCCTGTCTCCAAAAATAAACAACACACCAAAAATTCTGCAGTTTCCCAAAGTCTACCTCAGAGTTTTCACACATTCTGATCCCTCTGCCTGGGGATGCTTTATTCCCTTCACCTAGTTAATTGCCTACTCGTCAGATATTAGCTCAAACCTCAGTTTCTCAGGAAAGCTCCTCATTCCCTCAGATTATTCACTCGTCTCAAATACATATTTATTGGTTTAATGTCTGCATAAAGTGTAAGCTCCATGAGGGCAGTGCCTTTGTCTCCTTTCCTGCTCTTTGGCTGAGGCCTAATATATTGACACAGTAGGTACTCAAGAAATATTTCTTGTATCACTGACTAAATTAGATTGAGATAAAGTAATATTGTGAATCAGTGGCTTACTACTTATTTTGTAGATAAAACAATTTACCCTGTCTTGAGATGGTAACTTCATTTTTTTTTGAAACGGAGTTTTGCTTTTGTTGCCCAGGCTGGCGTGCAATGGCGCGACCTTGGCTTCACCGCAACCTCCGCCTCCCGGGTTCAAGCGATTCTCCTGCCTCAGCCTCTCGAGTAGCTGGGATTACTGGTATGCACCACCATGCCCGGTTAATTTTTGTATTTCGAGTAGAGACGGGGTTTCTCCATGTTGGTCAGGCTAGTCTCGAACTCCCGACCTCAAGTGATCCACCTGCCTCGGGTTTCCAAAGTGCTGGGATTACAGGCATGAGTCACCGCGCCTGGCCAAGTAACTTCATTTTTATGGCTATGCCATTTCAGGTAGTGCTTCGTTGAGGCATCAAGACTCCACTGACCAGCTTTTTCACTTTATTGAATTACATAACCTTTTTTTTTTTTTTTTTTTTTTTTTTGAGACAATGTCTGACTCTGTAGCCCAGGCTGGAGTGTGCAGTGGTGCACTAGGCTCACGGCAACCTCCGCCTCCGGCTCAAACGATCCTCAGCCCCGTCCTCCGTACCAGGTGAGTAGCTGGGACCACAGGCGTACACCACCATTTATGACTAAAATTGCTTATTTTTCTACAGAGTTGTCTGCTGGTTCTCAGCTTGAAGAAGATTCTGCAGTCCTTATTGATCCTTTTTCTTGGCGTTACCATTTTTGAAGCAAAGTTAACCTAGCTTTCTAGTTTGAGCTTTCTTTTTGGCCGTCTTTAAAAAAATTTTTTTTTTTAATCTATAAAATAGACAAGAGCTAGTTCTACAATGTCCAAGTCATTCCAGCAGTCATCTCTCAGTAGGGACTCACAGGGTCATGGGCGTGACCTGTCTGCGGCAGGAATAGGCCTTCTTGCTGCTGCTACCCAGTCTTTAAGTATGCCAGCATCTCTTGGAAGGATGAACCAGGGTACTGCACGCCTTGCTAGTTTAATGAATCTTGGAATGAGTTCTTCATTGAATCAACAAGGAGCTCATAGTGCACTGTCTTCTGCTAGTACTTCTTCCCATAATTTGCAGTCTATATTTAACATTGGAAGTAGAGGTCCACTCCCTTTATCTTCTCAACACCGTGGAGATGCAGACCAGGCCAGTAACATTTTGGCCAGCTTTGGTCTGTCTGCTAGAGACTTAGATGAACTGAGTCGTTATCCAGAGGACAAGATTACTCCTGAGAATTTGCCCCAAATCCTTCTACAGCTTAAAAGGAGGAGAACTGAAGAAGGCCCTACCTTGAGTTATGGTAGAGATGGCAGATCTGCTACACGGGAGCCACCATACAGAGTACCTAGGGATGATTGGGAAGAAAAAAGGCACTTTAGAAGAGATAGTTTTGATGATCGTGGTCCTAGTCTCAACCCAGTGCTTGATTATGACCATGGAAGTCGTTCTCAAGAATCTGGTTATTATGACAGAATGGATTATGAAGATGACAGATTAAGAGATGGAGAAAGGTGTAGGGATGATTCTTTTTTTGGTGAGACCTCGCATAACTATCATAAATTTGACAGTGAGTATGAGAGAATGGGACGTGGTCCTGGCCCCTTACAAGAGAGATCTCTCTTTGAGAAAAAGAGAGGCGCTCCTCCAAGTAGCAATATTGAAGACTTCCATGGACTCTTACCGAAGGGTTATCCCCATCTGTGCTCTATATGTGATTTGCCAGTTCATTCTAATAAGGTGAGTTAACTCAACAGATGCTTCTAATTTCTTTTGTTAATTCTACTAATTTACTTTGCTGCAGGAGTGGAGTCAACATATCAATGGAGCAAGTCACAGTCGTCGATGCCAGCTTCTTCTTGAAATGTAGGAGTTTGAAATACCTTTAAAACATCCTTATTTTAAAGTTAATTTTCTGGTCTTTTTAAAGCTACCCAGAATGGAATCCTGACAATGATACAGGACACACAATGTAAGTTAAATTTTTTAAGCTACCATTTGTAAATGATTTATATTTTATGTCTTCACTTTACTAGGGGTGATCCATTCATGTTGCAGCAGTCTACAAATCCAGCACCAGGAATTCTGGGACCTCCACCTCCCTCATTTCATCTTGGGGGACCAGCAGTTGGACCAAGAGGAAATCTGGGTAATTATATAAAATTCATGTTACTTTTCCCTTACAAGACTGAAAACTTTCTCTTCCCATAAAGGTGCTGGAAATGGAAACCTGCAAGGACCTAGACACATGCAGAAAGGCAGAGTGGTCAGTAATGAAGCTTTTGGTTTTACTGTATTTAATTGCTTGGTTTTTTTCCCCTAATGGATAGGAAACTAGCAGAGTTGTTCACATCATGGATTTTCAACGAGGGAAAAACTTGAGATACCAGCTATTACAGCTGGTAGAACCATTTGGAGTCATTTCAAATCATCTGATTCTAAATAAAATTAATGAGGTATGAATTGAAATATTGGTATTATTCATTTAAAACAGAGAAATAACTTTTTGTATAATTTCAGGCATTTATTGAAATGGCAACCACAGAGGATGCTCAGGCCGCAGTGGATTATTACACAACCACACCAGCGTTAGTATTTGGCAAGCCAGTGAGAGTTCATTTATCCCAGAAGTATAAAAGAATAAAGGTAATGTTTATTTTTTTCAAGCTGTATATCAGATTTGTCCTTTTGTTGTTGTTATTTATTAAAGAAACCTGAAGGAAAGCCAGATCAGAAGTTTGATCAAAAGCAAGAGCTTGGACGTGTGATACATCTCAGCAATTTGCCGCATTCTGGCTATTCTGATAGTGCTGTTCTCAAGCTTGCTGAGCCTTATGGGAAAATAAAGAATTACATATTGATGAGGATGAAAAGTCAGGTAATATACATAAGGAAGTTTTAGAGAAGATAGTGCTTTGTGGTTTCTTTTCTTTCTTTTTAAGGCTTTTATTGAGATGGAGACAAGAGAAGATGCAATGGCAATGGTTGACCATTGTTTGAAAAAAGCCCTTTGGTTTCAGGGGAGATGTGTGAAGGTTGACCTGTCTGAGAAATATAAAAAACTGGTTCTGAGGGTATGTAGTATTTGATTTGTCATCATTTAACAGTGTTAACTTCTGCAAAACTTTTGTCTTTTAGATTCCAAACAGAGGCATTGATTTACTGAAAAAAGATAAATCCCGGTAATTTCATTTTGTTTTTCATATGTGTGAGTAAATTAATTGTGGTGTGTCCTTTTGATTTCAGAAAAAGATCTTACTCTCCAGATGGCAAAGAATCTCCAAGTGATAAGAAATCCAAAACTGATGGTTCCCAGAAGACTGAGAGTTCAACCGAAGGTAAAGAACAAGAAGAGAAGTCCGGTGAAGATGGTGAGAAAGACACAAAGGATGACCAGACAGAGCAGGAACCTAATATGCTTCTTGAATCTGAAGATGAGCTACTTGTAGATGAAGAAGAAGCAGCAGCACTGCTAGAAAGTGGCAGTTCAGTGGGAGACGAGACCGATCTTGCTAATTTAGGTGATGTGGCTTCTGATGGGAAAAAGGAACCATCAGATAAAGCTGTGAAAAAAGATGGAAGTGCTTCAGCAGCAGCAAAGAAAAAGCTTAAAAAGGTAAAGAAAGATACATTGATTTGTTTTAATAGACAAAAATGATGATGGTTTGGTTGAAATTAAGGTGGACAAGATCGAGGAACTTGATCAAGAAAACGAAGCAGCGTTGGAAAATGGAATTAAAAATGAGGAAAACACAGAACCAGGTGCTGAATCTTCTGAGAACGCTGATGATCCCAACAAAGATACAAGTGAAAACGCAGATGGTCAAAGTGATGAGAACAAGGACGACTATACAATCCCAGATGAGTATAGAATTGGACCATATCAGCCCAATGTTCCTGTTGGTGAGATTTAAGTCTTTGTTCTTCACCTTCCTTAATTTGTAAGAATGTATGTTTGTATTTCTAGGTATAGACTATGTGATACCTAAAACAGGGTTTTACTGTAAGCTGTGTTCACTCTTTTATACAAATGAAGAAGTTGCAAAGAATACTCATTGCAGCAGCCTTCCTCATTATCAGAAATTAAAGGTAAGGTTGAATGTAAAACAGTTCTTTTGTGAGACTTAATGGCTGTAATTCTCTTTCTTTATAGAAATTTCTGAATAAATTGGCAGAAGAACGCAGACAGAAGAAGGAAACTTAAGATGTGCAAGGAGATTTAATGATTTCAAAGAAAATAATGGTTCTTTGTTTTTAATGTTAACCTTTTTTAAATACAATACTGATAGTTAGAAGAAAACTATTGTACTCTTTTGTTTTAGTGGAGAAATAATAGATGTCTGTTCATGTGTTAAGTGTTATAGCAAAAAAAATACACATATGGTTAAGTTAATGAATAGTTTTTGTTTTATCAGAATGGCAACAGACAGAAGTACTTTGTAGAGATTGACTTCCTAAGCTACTTAAGACAACTTGCACCACTAAGAAAAAAATGTAGAACCATTTGGAAAAATGAAATTTAGTAGTTCCAAGTTTCAAAGAAATGTCAACATTTTATTCCATTCAATAAAGAACAAAACCAATAGTGTTTTTATTACTTTCATCTGAAACATTCCATGTTTTAATCTGAGCCTTGCAGACTTTCATTTGGAGTTTGAACCCGTTTTGGTTGCATTTCATTTTTGGAGAACTTAATTAACGTGAGATTGGCAATTGAAATGCAGGTGCAGTTTTCTGTTAATGTCATGCTGTTGTTTAGGTAATAAGAAATATTAAGTAATTGGCTTTAGATTTTGTAATTTTTTTCCCTGAGTTCCTGCTAGATTTCGTATTCTAGTAGTCAATGTATTTTCAGTGAAATGCAAAAATATTCCCGTTATCTTTGACCAGTATTAATTTTTGAGATCTTACTGCTTGTCACTTGAATCCCGTGATTGTCATACATCTCTGGTATAAGCAACATTTGATTTTTGAAGTGTGTAGACCATCTCTTCATATTTTCAAGATGTAATTTTACATTTCTGCATTTTTAAAACAGTTTGGCCATAATCCTAGATGCACGCTTCTAATTCATGTACCTGCACATGTGACCTTTGTGAACAGAAATTTGCATGTATAATTTGTGTTTACTTGTAACTTTCTGGTTATATACTGCTTATATCTGTGGATTCAAGTTACTGAAGTGAATACCAATAAAAAGAAAACCCTAGGCCATGTTAATTGGTTATACATGTTTGGAATGTTAACCAACGTATTTGTCAGTTGTGGTTTTTATTCGCTCTTAAACTTTGTGCATGCTTTAACAATTTATTACTTTTAAATCTAGAGTGAATTCTAAAGACTGCCGCTAAAGATCTGAGTTTTAAAAATGTTGTTGCTGGTGGATTTCTTGTTCCTGTTACATAACTAAAAGTGAGGCCATTTGTGGTTTTTAAAAACCTTATGAATTAAAAATGCTACAGGTGAACAAACAGAAGCTTATGTTTAGAGATATTGATGACTTAACAGTACAATTGGAAGTAATACGGATGAGCAAGAATTAGTTCTGCAGCTTTTCAAAATAATTACGTAGAGACTCTTGGTATATTGGATTATCTGTTGTAAACAATTTTTTTTTCTTCCCTGACACAGGGTCTCACTCTGTCACCCAGACTGGAGTGCAGTGGCACAGTTCTCTGCAACCTCAGCCTTTGGGCTCAAATGACCCTCCTACCTCAGTCTCCTGAGTAGCTGGGACTACAGGCTCATGCCACTATACCTGGCTAGTTTTTGGTTTTTTTGTATAGATGGGGCTTTGCCATGTTGCCCAGGTTGATCTTGAATTCCTGGGCCCAAGTGATCTGCTCGCTTCAGCCTCCCAAAGTGCTGGGACTGTAGGCATGAGCCACCATCCCTGGCCAAGAAACAAAGTTTTAATTTCAAAAAAATCTACAAAAACAGGATAGGCATTGTCTTTCAAATGTTCAGACCCCAGTTTATTAAAGGATACTTCAAATAGTTGGCTAAATTTTATGATCTCTCCCGTTGAAAAGTAGGTGATGATTTTAATGTGACATGCACAAAAAATCCTTGCCAGTTTACTTCTGCAATTTAATTTTAGCCTTTACTAATTACCCACTTCTGTTTAATTCCAATTTTTAACAGCAGGTACATAAAGCATTATGTGCACAATGGAGTTCTTCAGTGTTTCCTTTCAGTGATGGCTTTTTCATAGCTTCAACTTTGTTGGATTTAGCAAGTTGAAGGAAAGAATGCTATGTTTTTAATACCTACATTTGAGAGCATTTAGAAATCAGAAATTATAATAAGCTGTTAGTGATAAATCTGTAACAGCCCTTCGATTACGAGAAAACCTCTTTTTAGTAGGAATGTTTCCACTCATGTTTGCTGTAAAGTTTAAGAACATTTTTCCTACGGCTATGTCAGCCCTTAGTTTAATCTTACATTATCCTACAAAAGTGAATGAAACTTCTAGAAGTACCTTGAGTTTGTTTTACAGTTCTTTTTTATTGACCGAT